AAAAAGTAAACTTCTAACATATAAAATAACGGATTTCAAGAGCGATAGTCCATTTTTCTTTTTACAAAATCACAGCCCTTGATTTTTCGTAAACTTTAAGTTTCAGAATAATTTGGTCAAGAGTATTTCTACAGGAATAGGAAGAGAATCAAGTGGGCCTATAATCAAAGACCTAGTTGGGTCTCACCCTCACGGTTAGCTACTGGGACTTCGTAGCTGATGACCAGGTCCTAAAGTGGACAGAACAAGTGTTACTGGAGGTCCGTCTTTGTGGTAGCTACAGAAAACTTGGAAATGCAATTCTGAGGTTTATTCAGGGTTATTAAGAGCATGAGAATAGCTGCCCTGCAAAGGCAGGTACACTAAGGTTTGCAGTATGGAGTAGTAAGCAAAGCCTCTACTTCCCAGGCCCCGCACCCGGGGTGTGGAACAGACAAAAGAACGGTTCTGCCCTTGCCCTTCTCGAACTTAAAATCCAATTCGCAAGGCAGGACTTACACAAATTAAACCAAATACGGTATTATGAGGAAAAGAGCCGCTGCGTGTAACAGTTGCCAATGTATGCTATACCAGTCAAAACTGAAATACGATTTGAAGGAGTTTTAAACGAAGAGCTGGAGAAACACATAAGAAGGCAGATCTAAGATGGAAGAAAAGGCGGATTCGGGTTGAAACGCCAAGTTGAGGACTGAAGAAAGCATTTGGATAAAGCAGCCTCCAAGCTGGGAAGGAGAAAAGCCAAACGAGTATAGCCACCAAAGACCCAGAAAGGCCAATATATCATGCAGTGAGTCGGTTGAACTGAAAGGCGGTTTCCTTTTCCTCCATTTGCTCAGTCCCAATTGGAAGCGCACTGCGCGGCCTCCACCGCGCTCTCGGCCCGGGTTCGGCGTGGGGGCGGGGAGGTAAGTACGGTAATGGGCGGGGCCGAGCGCGGGCGCGCTCCGGCTTTCCTCCTGCGCAGTGCTCCCGTCAGCGCAGGGGGCGGGGCGCCTATATTACGTGCGCGGCGCCGCTCCTGCGAGAGGACGTTGCGTGCTCGCTCGCGCCAGGCGAGTCTCCGCGTCTCCCTCGCGAACTCGGTGAAAGGAATTGGCGCCGTTCGACACCAGGCGGATCCGCTCTGCAGCACGAACCCATCTCCAGCCGCAGCCGCAGCCGCCGCCCGGGCCGAGGAGCAGCCGCAGCAGCCGCCACCAGTGGCCGAGTGAGCGGAGCCGAGTTTGAGGCAGCGCCTAGCGGTGAATCGGGGCCCTCACCATGAGTTCCTCGCCTGTTAATGTAAAAAAGCTGAAGGTGTCGGAGCTGAAAGAGGAGCTCAAGAAGCGACGCCTTTCTGACAAGGGTCTCAAGGCCGAGCTCATGGAGCGACTCCAGGCTGCGCTGGACGACGAGGAGGCCGGGGGCCGCCCCGCCATGGAGCCCGGGAACGGCAGCCTAGACCTGGGCGGGGATTCCGCTGGGCGCTCGGGAGCAGGCCTCGAGCAGGAGGCCGCGGCCGGCGGCGATGAAGAGGAGGAGGAAGAGGAAGAGGAGGAGGAAGGAATCTCCGCTCTGGACGGCGACCAGATGGAGCTAGGAGAGGAGAACGGGGCCGCGGGGGCGGCCGACTCGGGCCCGATGGAGGAGGAGGAGGCCGCCTCGGAAGACGAGAACGGCGACGATCAGGGTTTCCAGGAAGGGGAAGATGAGCTCGGGGACGAAGAGGAAGGCGCGGGCGACGAGAACGGGCACGGGGAGCAGCAGCCTCAACCGCCGGCGACGCAGCAGCAACAGCCCCAACAGCAGCGCGGGGCCGCCAAGGAGGCCGCGGGGAAGAGCAGCGGCCCCACCTCGCTGTTCGCGGTGACGGTGGCGCCGCCCGGGGCGAGGCAGGGCCAGCAGCAGGCGGGAGGTAAGAAGAAGGCGGAAGGCGGCGGAGGCGGCGGTCGCCCCGGGGCTCCGGCGGCGGGTGAGTGCTGCGTTGTACGTTGCGCGCGGCGGCTTGGCCTTTATGGGGCTCGTGTGTGTTTTAGGGGACGGCAAAACAGAACAGAAAGGCGGAGATAAAAAGAGGGGTGTTAAAAGACCACGAGAAGATCATGGCCGTGGATATTTTGAGTACATTGAAGAGAACAAGTATAGCAGGTATAGGATGCTCACCTAGTTTTACTCATCCCAAGCTGTATCAGGAGACAATTCTGTCTTTCAGAGCCAAATCTCCTCAGCCACCTGTTGAAGAAGAAGATGAACACTTCGATGACACAGTGGTTTGTCTTGATACTTGTAAGTGAAGCTGTTTCTCCCCAATTATGAAACAAAAGTAACACAGTATTTGATATAATTACAGATAATTGTGATCTACATTTTAAAATATCAAGAGATCGTCTCAGTGCTTCTTCCCTTACAATGGAGAGTTTTGCTTTTCTTTGGGCTGGAGGAAGAGCATCCTATGGTGTGTCAAAAGGCAAAGTGTGTTTTGAGATGAAGGTAAATGCAATTTTATGATTTGTTTGTTTGTTTTATTTTAATTATTTAATGATTTGACTTTCAGGTTACAGAGAAGATCCCAGTAAGGCATTTATATACAAAAGATATTGACATACATGAAGTTCGTATTGGCTGGTCACTAACTACAAGTGGAATGTTACTTGGTAAAGCTTCTTTTTGACTGATGTGGGCTCATATCTACTTCATGAAGATTAATTATTTTCTTAGGTGAAGAAGAATTTTCTTATGGGTATTCTCTAAAAGGAATAAAAACATGCAACTGTGAGACTGAAGATTATGGAGAAAAGTTTGATGAAAATGATGTGATTACATGTTTTGCTGTAAGTTAAAGCTAACTTTCTATGTATAAATGTTTTAACTGTTGAATTTTTTTCTGTGTAACAGAACTTTGAAAGTGATGAAGTAGAACTCTCGTATGCTAAGAATGGACAAGATCTTGGCGTTGCCTTCAAAATCAGTAAGGAAGTTCTTGCTGGACGGCCACTGTTCCCGCATGTTCTCTGCCACAACTGTGCAGTTGAATTTAATTTTGGTCAGAAGGAAAAGCCATATTTTCCAATACCTGAAGAGTATACTTTCATCCAGAACGTCCCCTTAGAGGATCGAGTTAGAGGACCAAAGGGGCCTGAAGAGAAGAAAGATTGTGAAGTAAGGGATTTTTTTTTTTTTAACTGTGGCATCAGTGAAATGACATTTCTTTTCTTTTCACTAGGTTGTGATGATGATTGGCTTGCCAGGAGCTGGAAAAACTACCTGGGTTACTAAACATGCAGCAGAAAATCCAGGGAAATATAACATTCTTGGCACAAATACTATTATGGATAAGATGATGGTAAGTAAAATGTTTAGGGCCTGATCTCAGTGGTTCAAGGGGAAATTTTAACTTTTGAATATAGGTGGCAGGTTTTAAGAAGCAAATGGCAGATACTGGAAAACTGAACACACTGTTGCAGAGAGCCCCCCAGTGTCTTGGGAAATTTATTGAGATTGCTGCCCGAAAGAAGCGAAATTTTATTCTGGATCAGGTACGCTGTAGCTTTGAAATTGAAAAATATTAAGGGTTGTAAACATAAATTTCTTTTTTTAAAGACAAATGTGTCTGCTGCTGCCCAGAGGAGAAAAATGTGCCTGTTTGCAGGCTTCCAGCGAAAAGCTGTTGTAGTTTGCCCAAAAGATGAAGACTATAAGCAAAGAACACAGAAGAAAGCAGAAGTAGAGGGGAAAGACCTACCAGAACATGCGGTCCTCAAAATGAAAGGCATGGAATTTTAATTCTGTTACTGTGTGAAACTAAATTAATAATATGACTTTGTTTCCTGCAGGAAACTTTACCCTCCCAGAGGTAGCTGAGTGCTTTGATGAAATAACCTATGTTGAACTTCAGAAGGAAGAAGCCCAAAAACTCTTGGAGCAATATAAGGAAGAAAGCAAAAAGGCTCTTCCACCAGAAAAGAAACAGAACACTGGCTCAAAGAAAAGCAATAAAAATAAGAGTGGCAAGAACCAGTTTAACAGAGGTGGTGGCCATAGAGGACGTGGAGGATTCAATATGCGTGGTGGAAATTTCAGAGGAGGAGGCAAGTTAATTTTGAGTGTTCTGTATTTAGTTACAATGAAACTAAAACAGCTCTTGTCTTTTAGCCCCTGGGAATCGTGGCGGATATAATAGGAGGGGCAACATGCCACAGAGAGGTGGTGGCGGTGGAGGAAGTGGTGGAATCGGCTATCCATACCCTCGTGCCCCTGTTTTTCCTGGCCGTGGTAGTTACTCAAACAGAGGGAACTACAACAGAGGTGGAATGCCCAACAGAGGGAACTACAACCAGGTAATGATTCAAGATCCCTGGAAGCATGATTGCAGAGCTCTTAGAGAGTATTTCCTTTTTGTAGAACTTCAGAGGACGAGGAAACAATCGTGGCTACAAAAATCAATCTCAGGGCTACAACCAGTGGCAGCAGGGTGTAAGTAATTTCTTATGTGCTTTATGTACATTTTTTTCTTTAAAAACAAAATTTTCTCTTACAGCAATTCTGGGGTCAGAAGCCATGGAGTCAGCATTATCACCAAGGATATTATTGAATACCCAAATAAAACGAACTGATACATATTTCTCCAAAACCTTCACAAGAAGTCGACTGTTTTCTTTAGTAGGCTAACTTTTTAAACATTCCACAAGAGGAAGTGCCTGCGGGTTCCTTTTTTAGAAGCTTTGTGGGTTGATTTTTTTTCTTTTCTTTTTTGTACATTTTTAATTGCAGTTTAAAAGTGAATCGTAAGAGAACCTCAGCATTGTGCACGATAAGAGAATGTGTCAGTATTTCAGGGTTCTACATTTTATCTGTAAAATGTGACTTTTTTTTTTTTTTATCACAACAGAAGTAAAATGTTGCTTTGTACCTGGTGTCTTTTATTAAGAATTTACTCCCCCCATTTCTCACAGAGAATAACAGTCGGGAGTCATTGTCACAATATAATAGAAATGTTAGCAACCAGATTCATGTAAGGACTAAGTGGTCCTCATGAATTGCATTAAGACTCTGTACTGCTCATATTACACTCCATCCTCTCTGTAGTTTGCTGGGTAGTGGAGGGGGTAAGCTAAATCATAGTTTCTGACAATAACTGGGAAGGTTTTTTCTTAAAATAACAATGGAATTGGTATAATTGGGATTGAAAACTAAAACTTGGAACTAAGATAGAGAAGATGGAGTGTATGTAGAAGGGCTGTTAAAAATGTAAAACTTGGTTGCATTATTTGTGGAGGCTCAAACTTGTGAAGGTTAATACCATAATTTTTCCATTTGTTCTGCATTTTGATTCTGAAAAGAAAGCTGGCTTTGCCCATTTCTTATTAAAAAAACTTGTTGTAAATCCAGTTGTCTAATGGGATCTATATGAAGTTAGCCATGTCTGTATGCCCTTCTCCCACAAAATACTGTATAACTAGTGTGCTTGTAGTAGTTAACTCCACCATCTTTGTAAGCTAATGAAATTGTGAGTCACCCATTTATATCTTAATTTTTAATCATGTCAGTTCTTGAATGGGTATCTCCTTAGCCTGCTGATTTCTTTTTCTTTCTAAAGAAAGTGGGTGGAGAAATTAATTTAGACGTTTGTTTGCAATAAAAAGAATTCATTTTACTCTTGTTTTGGGATTCTCGCCATCAAGGTTCAAAATCCCTTTATATAACTCCCAAGAGGAGAAATTTATTAAGTGTGTGCTTTCTGGACAGCTTATTCTTTACTCTGCATAGAACATTTAGGTTTTAAAAACTTAAATGTATACTGACAATTGATACATAATTATGAAGTAAAGTTGAATTCTTCCCTTCCCCTCCCCCCCAGACAACTTTTAACATATTTAATGAGGGGAAAAGGTACTGGCTGGGAGAAGTTAACACTGAGTTTATCATCTTTACAGAATGCTAATGCTGTCCTCAACTGATTATTTTATATACATATATATGATACATGAAACTCTGGGATCAGATGCTTTTAGAAGCCATCATGCAAGCCAGTCATTGATGTCACTGCTACACAACACTGCTAACTTGACTGTAGCTATGTAATAACATTAGATCCCCTAATTGTAATTATATTGGGTTTGCACAGAACACTTTAATCTTCCCCTCACCAATGTGAAGTGAGGAATCAGGAGTCAAACTGTAGAACTAAAATTTGACTTCAGTCTAGCGTTTCCTTGGTGTTTTTAGGTTGCTTTGGTAAGTTTAGGTTTGCTATATTTCTGATTGCTTAGAATTTTGTTTTAGCCCTTTAAAATCAGATCATAAATATGAATTCATACTTCTAAGGAATTTTCTTGCTATAAGCTGGAGTTTAGGTGATGTATAGGTTCAGTTGAGACATTTTTGGAACAGGCAAATCCTTAGTTAACATAAGATATTTAACAGTTGAAGATAGTGTCATGGATTTTTATCTTTTTTAGCAAGTAATGCTAAGAACCACTGGCCTGAGCTACTACTCTTCAGTATACATTATTAGGATTGCATAGACTTACTAGAGGAACAGTTTCAGGTTTTGATGCTAATCAGTGTTGTGTCCTAAAGTTGTCCTTTGTGCCTTTAAAAAGTTTTGGATATATCTTCTAGTTTAAAATTGCTTATTAAGGAATTCATTTTATAATTGCAGTGGGAAAGTAATGGTCAAGTAACACTAGGTAGACTATCATGCCTGTTTAGCCCAGAGAATTTGGGGGGAGAGAGAATAGATAAAAATGGCACCCAGAAAAATGTTAAAATCTTTAGTCAAGACTAGAATTAATACAATTGTCTACACTTGTATGGCAGAAATAACCTTATAAAGTGTTTAAGGAATTCAGAGAAGGGAATGTACCAAATAAGCAACAGGGAGAAAATTAGGTAAGAAGTAAGATACGAACGAGAAACCTGATTTATTGCTCATCCTTCCCTTGCCTCCCTAATGGCAAGCAAAACTCTGAACATCTGAAAAGGATGTAGTTCTGGACAAATCCTGACTACCCAGAGGAAACTCACTGTGAGATTGCTGTTGATTTGAAGGGTGCTTTCACTAAGGTTATATTTTAAAGTAGAATAACACATGCTGAGTGTAAACTGGCTTTGGATTGGTCAGCTGCAGTAGTACAAAAACAGCATAGAATTTGAGAAAACTAAAACTGCTATGAGATAGCTATGAGAAAACTAAAACTGCTATGAGATAGAAATGATGTAAAATTATGTGGAAAGTTTTCCCTCATATACTCACATACAGCCTTTGAAGGGCTCTGGCTCTGACCGGTTGATGGCCTTGAGCGAGATGAAATCATGAAATTGAGTCAAATCAATTTGACATTGAAATGACAAGAGGAAACTCTTAAATACATAAAAACAAGCTCTCATTTGCCTAGGATAGATACTGTCTTAAAAATAAAGACTGAACCTAGATGTTCTGAGCACTAGCAACAAGGTATTTTAACAAGTTTAAAGGAATTCTCTGAAAAAGTTATAAAATTATTCTAGGAAACATAACCATAATAGTGTTTTAAGGGACTTTCACCTGGGGATTTTATATTCATGAACAGAGTGTATTCTGTATTTAAAATGTCTCATTTGTGGGAATTGGATGACATGTTTTTTGATAAATTTATTCACAATATAAATTGACTTTTTATTCTAGGACCATGTGAATAATGGGTTCCATTGCACAAATACAAATATTTTAATAGCTTCTTAGGCAGTGGTGTAGACATCTTGGATATAAATAATTGTAGATCTTGTATATTTGATTTTTAAAAAACTAGAATAAACAGAGAGGCATAAACATATCTTAGAGTCCAAGTGGTAGTGTTTAGCATTGGATATAATAAATGGATGTTTTACAAAGTGTTTCCATAATTCTCTTCCTATACATAAATGTCTTGTTTTCAAAAGTGGATGGAACTTGGCTGGGTGTGGTGGCTCACGCCTGTAATCCTAGCACTTTGGGAGGCCAAGGCGGGAGGATCACTTGAGCTCAGGAGTTTGAGACCATCCTGGGCAACATAGTGAGACCTGGTCTCTTGAAAAAAAAAAAGTGGATGGAACTTGTAGCAGAGAATTTTATCTACTTCTCAACCTGCTTCAGAATACCCATTTGAGATGTTCCCCTGGAAAGATGAACACAATACTGCATCTGAAGCCATTTCTTCCCACCTAACATTCTTAAAATGATTAGAGTCTAAACTTTGTCATTCATTCCTAATTCTGGAGCTCTGAGGTTGAGGTGTTCAGAGTTTGGTGAATAATTGGGTTTAAGTTTTAACATTTTAGTAATAATAAAAGCAAACACATACATGTTAAGGCCTGACAATAGGTTGCAATACCCATGCATTGGGACTCATACCCAGCATAAATGGTGAGGGACTGAACATTAGTGCTTTGAGCAAGAATTGGTTAACTACCTGAGATCTCTAAAACAGTAATTTGAATTACTAATACATAAACCACAAGTCTCTTCGAATTGTTAATTGCCTAAATTTACCCTAAAACTTAGTTAACGCTGCAGTGCCTTTATTAAAGCTTTTTTTTGGGGGGGGGTGTGGGCACAGCTACTCCATAACTTTAAATTTTAAAGCATGAAGGTGATCTAGCTAGTGTTAGTGCTTGAGTTGGTAGTTACATAGGCTGCTCTTGAATCGTCCTGTTTTCTTTGCCTAGTATTAGCACCACAGGTACATATTTGTAAAATAAGCATTAAAAGTACTTTGTCCAGCTAACTCATGTTGGAGTGACCTTTGTCTTACTAACC